AACATCTCAGGAACTCGCCGTCTCCTTCCCCACACTGCCCCCTCTCCCAACCAGGCTAGGACTCTCCCAGAGGACAGCATCTGTCTGCCCACCTTTGAGAGTTTTAAACACAAGCCTGAGCCGACTCTTCCTGGCATAAAGCACCTCAGTTCCTCCCAGAGGCTGAGGACAGAGGCTGGTGAGGCCACCTCGTCCCTGCCCCATCTCTCCCCAGTCCCACTCCCTGCAGCTTCCACCTCCCTGACCCTGCTCCCACCTGCCTCTGGGCCTCTGGGCCTCTGGGCCTCTGCACAGCCTCTCCTGTAGCTAGAGCCCCCTTCTCACCACCCTCCCCCACTCAACCAAATGACCCTGTTTCTCCTTCAGCTCTCAGCCGGTCAGCTCCTCCAGGATGCCCTCCTCACTCTCTGCAAAGTCCTCTATTCTCTCACCAGACACTTATCCTGGAGTTGCCCTCTGACTTGCTGAGCCCCCCAGCTGTAATCCCCTGACACTGGGGGTGCTTGGTCAGCCCTAGCAGGGGGTCTCAAAAAATGCTTGTTGATGGCCTGATTGTCCTCAGTCTAACTGACTGTTGACTGATGGAACGTCTTGCCGCCTGACTTTCCTTCTCTGGCAGCCACAGTATGGGGTAAGCTGCAGTGAGGTTCTTGCAGAGAGGATGGGGCAAGAAGCCCAGCAGAAGGGAGAGCATGAACCCCCCAACCCGAGACTCACCCCTTTCCTTTTGAATTAGGAATCAAAAAATAACCAGGGCCTTGGGGTGATGGGCCCTTGGTGCCCAGGTCCTGACATCTACGTGGGCAGCTGAGCTGAACTCTCCCCTGCCTCAGACCAGTCCTCCTTTCCTCCTCCCCTCTTCTCTCTCCTCCTCTTTGTCCCCTCCCTTCCAGCCCCTCTGGCCCTGCCCCAGAGCAGCAGAACACCCAGCTGACAGCTGGACATGCCAGTCCCCACCAGCCCTTCCCCAGAGGGTCAGGTGACCCTTCCCTCCCCAGGCCACGGCAGCCCGGCCCTCCCGGGCAGACCTCCCGCACCAGGGCTCTGGTGAACAGCAAATGCTCCACGCTGGGACGGGCCATTGCCTGATGCCTGTACATGGTGGGCACTGAGAGACAAGATTCCTGGGCCCTGCCTTCCATACACTCCCCACGATCTCGGAGGAAGCTCTGGTGAGTGCTGCCTTGTAGGCAGGGATGGGCAGTATAACTTCCTCCTTCCTCCCCTGCTTTCCAGAGGACCCCGCTGAGAACCCACAGACAGGAGGACAACTGCGCTATGACAGCAATAAAGGCCAAGAAGGAGAAAGTTGAGGACCGCTGACAGCCCCGTGTGCTGTTGGGAGCTGCCCTTTCTACTTCAAACCTTCCTCTAGCAGACTGTGCAGGGACCCCCCACCACCACCATCTGCCGCCATGGTTGTGCAAAACAGCGCAGACGCCGGGGACATGAGGGCAGGCGTGCAGCTGGAGCCCTTCCTGCACCAGGTCGGGGGGCACATGAGCGTGATGAAGTATGACGAGCATACGGTGTGCAAGCCCCTCGTCTCCCGGGAGCAGAGGTTCTATGAATCCCTGCCGCTGGCCATGAAGCGGTTCACCCCACAGTACAAAGGTGAGTGTCTAGGCAGCCAGGCCACGTCTGGGCTCCTCCCCTCCCCTTCCCTGTGTGTTTGCAGGTACCGTCACAGTGCACCTCTGGAAAGACAGCACAGGCCATCTCAGCTTGGTTGCCAACCCAGTGAAGGAGAGCCAGGAGCCCTTCAAGGTCTCCACAGAGTCGGCGGCGGTGGCCATATGGCAGACGCTCCAGCAGACCACCGGCAGCAATGGCAGCGACTGCACCCTTGCCCAGTGGCCGCATGCCCAGCTGGCACGCTCACCCAAGGAGAGGTGAGGGCACTGGGCAGGATGACAGAAACCCTCTCTGACCGTCCTGTGCTCCACTCCGCCGCAGCCCGGCCAAGGCTCTTCTGAGGTCCGAGCCCCACCTCAACACTCCAGCCTTCTCGCTGGTGGAAGACACCAACGGAAACCAGGTTGAGAGGAAGAGCTTCAACCCGTGGGGCCTGCAATGCCACCAGGCCCACCTGACCCGCCTGTGCTCCGAGTACCCAGAGAACAAGCGGCATCGTATCCTTGCCATCCCCCTCACATGTGGTCCCCCTCAGAGCCTTCCTTAACTTAGTGTGACTAGGGTTCTTGTTGCTGGAAAATGTAGTGTCACAGTACACGCATCCCTGTGTCCTGGATCTGAAGATGGGGACCCGGCAGCACGGCGATGATGCATCGGAGGAGAAGAAGGCCCGCCACATGAGGAAGTGTGCGCAGAGCACCTCAGCCTGCCTGGGTGTGCGCATCTGCGGCATGCAGGTAGGTCGCAGGGGACCCACCACAGGGGGGGACTGGAAGTTGAGTCTATAAATTTGTTGCACAGATGTCCTTTGGAAAGCCGGGAATGTAGTCCTCAAGAGAATGGAGTGTGATGATTTGTGGTGTAAATGGAATCTCTCTCTGGACCTCAAATCTTCTGAAATTGATCTGATTTATTTAGAAAGTGATGCCTGTCAGGTATTTTTGACGGCTGATTTAGCAGCCAATCTGCAGCCCTCCAAAGGCAACACTAAGGCTATCATATCTTTCCGATTTTTTTCAACACTGGTTTTCTATGAACATATCATGTAATCTGAAGGCAGGAAAGACCTGAGAAACTGTCTTGGCCAGGCACAGGCTGCCCCTTCTAGGTATGCCAGGCAGAGGGGTGCCACCCCCCCCCGGCCATGCCCACTGCTGGCCTTAGTTCAGCCTCAGCTGCTGCCTGTGCCATCTGAATGAAATGGGGGTTGCTGCCACTGTCCCCCATCAGTATCTCTCTTCCATCTGCTCCCTTCTGGTGGCCAAGACACAACAGGGGAGGGGAGGAGAGATGGTGCCAAGGAGAGGAGCCACCAGCCCCACAGAGCTGCCATGAACCTCCCTCCTCCACCAGGCTCCCCTCAACTGCACTGGCTGCCTAGAAACCCTGTCCACACCTGACCTAGCCTGTCTTTTTATCTTCAAACAATTCACCCCACTCCACTTCAAGAGGCATTACTGTTGCCTTGGAATCTGCAGAGAAAGGACTTTATAAACTTTGCTGAGGAAATTTTAATCTAGTTGGCTTTCCAAGGCCATTGGCTGTGATTTCAGATTCCTATTAAAGCTTTCTAGCTTGGGTTTGCTAATATTTGAATTGAAGAGGGCCAGGAGCCAGGGCTTAAATCATGATTTGGAGGTTGACATTGGAAATTCACAAGAAAGAAGATCCAAACGTTTTCCTCGTGGGTGGAGGGTCACCTCTGTGGGGTGAAGGATCTTTAGACCTTGGATTACTATTAAAGACTTGCACAGAAAGCATTTTAAAATGTAAAAGCTACTCTGGCACTTGATGGAAGATCATCTTCTGCTCATTTCAGTCACTCTTGCCCTACATCTCCTAAAAATCTGTTCATATATTATCCCAGCTTATGATGCTGCAACCGTACCAGATACAATTTGTTTAAGTTTCCAATCTTCACATTTTCTTTATTCTTTTTAATGTAAGGTTTATCAAACAGATAAGAAGTACTTTCTCTGCAAAGACAAGTACTATGGAAGAAAACTCTCAGTGGAGGGGTTCAGACAAGCCCTCTATCAGTTCCTACATAATGGAAGCCACCTCCGGAGGGAGCTCCTGGAGCCCATCCTGCACCAGCTCCGGGCCCTCCTCTCTGTCATTAGGAGCCAGAGTTCATACCGCTTCTATTCCAGCTCTCTCCTTGTCATCTATGATGGGCAGGAACCACCAGAAAGAGCCCCAGGCAGCCCGCATCCTCACGAGGCTCCCCAGGCAGCCCACGGTAGCTCTCCCGGTGGTCTCACCAAGGTTGACATCCGCATGATTGACTTTGCTCATACCACATACAAGGGCTACTGGAATGAGCACACCACCTACGATGGACCAGACCCTGGCTATATTTTTGGCCTGGAAAACCTCATCAGGATCCTGCAGGATATCCAAGAGGGAGAATGAAACTTCCTGGGCTTATCTGGATTCTTCTGGGCTATAGATCTCAAATAGAGACCTGTTGGTTGCTAGGGTAGTCCAGACACCCCTTAGATGTCTTCATAATAGTCCTATCTACCTTCAAAAACCATCTCTATATATGGCAGACTATATTAACAGCTGCTGAACAAATCAGCTCTGGAGGTGATTCCACATCCCCTGGCATTATGCTCTAATGCTGCTCATCGGAGAACAGACAGCCAGGATAAAGTGGCACCTTCTGGAGTACACTGGAGGGGGCAGCCCAAGTTAGAGGCCAGCATTGCTGACATTCTGGAATATTTGCATCTAAAAATGTTTACTCGTTGCCATGCTGCAGTCCGCACAAGCTGTGAGGCAGAAAACTTGACTTGAAGCAGCCTTGAAGAGTGAGTTCATGAGCTCATGGTTTTTCTCCTTGTATGGACTGCTCGCTCCAAGGGCAGGCAGAGCTCATGAATGCCTCTTATCTTCCTAAGCGGAGTTTTAGGTGACACAGGATGAAGCAGAAGAGATCTACCCATCTCATCTGCTCTGCACCCAGCTTCTAAGTGGACAAAGCCAAGCCCAGGCATGAGCTCTGGCAAAGCAAGACCCCAGATTCTCCATTTTTGCCTGTGGAAAGGAGGGTCCCTTTACAGGCTTTTTTTTCCTTTTTTTCCCCCAAAATCTCTTAAAATGAGGAATCTCTTAGCAGACTTTGGAGTTCCCCATTCTGCCACATTCTGACCATGAGACGCGGCTTGCAGTGGGGGTGAACGCACATAAAAAGGGACCACTGACGTCCTGCTCTACTCTCTGCTTTCTATTTATTTATTTTGGGGGTGGGTTGGGGAGTCAGAAGAACCTGGAGGACGGAGGAAACCAGGGGCAATGTTTACAAGACTGGTGGACAAGTGTAAATATGGAATAAGAACAAACAGTTCTAATTAATTCCTTCTTCTGCAGTATGGAAACCTATTACGATGCCCTTGAGTCAAGCACTGAGATACGTTACCCAATTAGGGAAATAAATTTGTTAATAAAATTGCTGAGGTCACCAGTGATTATTGGTGTGCCTTATTACCCTTTCCATTTG